TCATTCAAGTTTGAGTTGAGTCCACCAAATTAGATTGGAGAGTCTAGCAAGCAATAATACTCATGTCCCAGTAATAAGGAAGACTAGGAAAGCCAGTATCTGTCACTTTCAGTTCCTGTAAGGGTGTTGGGGGGCAGGGTAAGGGAGAAACTCTGCCAAAAGGATGACAAATGGCCACTGCAAATAGGGTGAGCTCAAATGAGATAATTACATGAAAATGTTTCACAAACTAAGGGAGAATTCAGCCACATAACATTATCTCATTTTGTGTTGTATTGATTTTTAACTCCTCGAAGGCAGGCAAGTTGGAAATAATGTGTAAAATAATGTTAAAATCCCAATACATATGCAATCACATTTAAGCTGTTATCAATGAAGATTGGAAGGAAACATACAGTAAAAGTTATTTTATTAGAGAAGTGGGATTTAAGGTGAAGTAGTTCTTAAATTAAAAAAAAAAAAAAAAAGGACACTTTCCATTGAATTCACAGTCTTCCCCACAAACTTGGATCCAAATTCTAATGAAAGGAAGCTTAAAGACGCAAAGCTTCTGGTGAAAGCAGGAACGGAACAGTTGGTGCCAGAATCGCATCCATACTTCATGATGCGTTGTGTACGCTATGCCGTCCTAATAGGAAGGAAAACTACCACAAATTAGGAGTTTAGAAAATTGCACAATGCTGCCTACCACTTAACTTCAAATGTAACCTGTTAACAACGTTAGCCGACGTGAGGTTACCTAGGGACATAGCAAAACTCGCTAGAGTTACTTCAAGTAAGGCACACGGAGGTTGCTCTGATTATCAAGAAAACCAAACGTTCACATAAAATGTTTGTCTTCCAGCCGCCCCGCTGTTTTCCACTTTTTCCAAAAAGCACTGAAGCGTGGTGAAGAAACAAACATATCCTCAATTCTCGCGAGAGCTCCGTGTGTAACCAAGGGCTGAGGCGGAGGATTGGTCACTCAGGATGAGGAGCCTCCGCTATCCCGCCCCCGTTGCCGGGATACGCCGCGGCGCACGGCAGTTAGTGGGTAGGCCTGAGAGCCGAGGAAAACTGAGCGTGGGCCTCAGAAAGAAGTTAAGGCACCCGCGAGCCGGGCAACTGCCCTCCTTCCGCGCCGGCGGAGGTGAGAATCCCCGGGTCCCATCTCTTCCTCCCAAAGGATTGAACTATTTATTGTTTCCAAACAGCGATTAAAGTGAAGAAACAATGGCCAGCAATCACAAATCTTCAGCAGCTCGCCCTGTTTCAAGAGGTGGAGTTGGGTTAACAGGAAGGCCTCCTTCTGGGATACGACCCCTATCAGGAAATATTCGAGTGGCAACTGCAGTAAGTTTGAAACAAATCTATTTACTTTGGGATTACTAAAAATGAAATCTTGTTTGTCATTTAGATGCCACCTGGGACAGCAAGACCAGGTTCTCGTGGTTGTCCCATAGGGACTGGTGGAGTTCTGTCTTCTCAAATCAAAGTTGCCCATCGCCCTGTAACACAACAAGGTTTGACTGGAATGAAAACTGGGACGAAAGGTACCTATTTTAAGATAAGTATGACACTTGGGTGAACACTAACACTTAAAACATTTTTTTTTAGGTCCCCAGAGGCAAATTTTAGACAAATCTTACTATCTTGGGCTTCTTAGGTATGTTAAACATATCTTTTCATCCGTATGTTTATTGCTGACATTCTTATTTCTTTTCTAATAGAAGTAAAATAAGTGAACTTACAACTGAAGTTAATAAACTTCAGAAGGGAATAGAAATGTACAATCAAGAGAATTCAGTATATTTGTCATATGAAAAGAGGTGAGTAATAAGTATTCAGTATTCATTCAGTATATTTATGAATGTATTTATTTTATGCTTTCAGGGCTGAGACTTTAGCTGTTGAGATAAAAGAGCTTCAAGGACAACTAGCAGACTACAACATGGTATTTTATCTTTTCTAAGAGAATTTACTGTTTGGTGTTTGTTTGTTTGTATTTTTGTTTTTAGTTGGTAGATAAACTTAATACCAACACTGAAATGGAAGAAGTAATGAATGATTACAATATGGTAAGAAAATTTATAAAAGCAAATTGATCTATTTCTTACTAACTTATGTGTTAACTTTATTCAGCTTAAAGCTCAAAATGATCGAGAAACACAAAGTTTGGATGTCATATTTACTGAAAGACAAGCGTAAGTATAGCTAATTTAAAAATTAGATTCATGTATCAGGAATATTACGTGCTTCTGATTTTAGGAAAGAAAAACAAATCAGAAGTGTCGAAGAAGAAATTGAACAGGAAAAACAAGCAACAGATGACATTATCAAAAATATGTCTTTTGAAAACCAAGTCAAGTACCTAGAGATGAAAACCACAAATGAGAAACTGTTACAGGTAATACAAATTACTGCTGTGTGCCAAGCATGGGATTTATGTTTGCTTTTTTTTTTCCACTTAGGAATTAGATACACTTCAACAACAATTGGATTCACAGAACATGAAAAAAGAGAGCCTGGAAGCAGTAAGTATAAAATCAAATAAGGGTTCTCATACAATTAAAACTTTCCCTTCTTATTTTCCTTTAGGAAATAGCTCACTCCCAGGTGAAACAGGAGGCGGTATTGCTGCATGAAAAACTTTATGAGTTGGAGTCCCATCGAGATCAAATGATTGCAGAAGACAAAAGCATAGGATCTCCAATGGAAGAGAGAGAGAAATTACTTAAGCAGGTGGGCAAAACAAACATACTTATTTTAAGATGTTAAATACTACTTTCTTTTTATGCCTTTGTAGATTAAAGATGATAATCAGGAAATAGCCAGCATGGAAAGACAGTAAGTATCTTTATACTAGGACATTTTACATCCTTCATAAATTCATTAAAAATATTTTCAACAGGTTAACAGATACAAAAGAAAAGATAAATCAGTTTATTGAAGAAATTAGACAACTTGACATGGATTTAGAGGAACACCAAGGTATGCTTCTGGTATTTTTATAATGTAGATTAGAAATTCATGTTGTATTTTATATCTCTCATAGGTGAAATGAACCAGAAATACAAGGAGCTAAAGAAAAGGGAGGAACATATGGACAGTAAGTGATATTCTTGTAGATATAAAAATATACAGTAATCTCTCTTATGTTTTCCAATTGTCAGCTTTTATTGAGACTTTTGAGGAAACAAAGAATCAGGAACTGAAACGAAAGGCACAGATAGAAGCCAACATTGTTGCACTCTTGGAGCACTGCAGTCGAGTGAGTACCATGTGCCTGTCTTGGTGTCCTCTTTTTTTCTATTTTTATTTCTCTGCAAATGCAGAATATAAATCGTATAGAACAGATATCCTCTATCACCAATCAAGAGCTAAAGATGATGCAGGATGACCTCAATTTTAAATCTACTGAAGTGCAGAAATCACAAAGTACAGCTCAGAATTTGACTTCAGGTGAGAAAACAACCTAGATTTTAATATTCTTTATTAATTATCACCTTAAATTCTTATGTTTCAGACATTCAACGTCTGCAGTTGGATCTGCAGAAAATGGAGCTTCTAGAAAGTAAGATGACTGAAGAACAGCATTCTCTAAAAAGCAAAATTAAGCAAATGACAACTGATCTGGAGATATATAATGATTTGCCAGCTTTAAAATCATCAGGTGAAGAAAAGATAAAGGTAAATGTTAACCAAGTCTTACAGAATTACAAATAACCTGTCACTTCTATTTGGATCTTTCTAGAAATTACATCAGGAGAGAATGATATTATCAACCCACAGAAATGCCTTTAAGAAAATAATGGAGAAGCAAAACATAGAGTATGAGGCACTAAAAACACAATTGCAAGAAAATGAGACACATTCTCAGGTAAAAAATGTTTTAAATGACTTTGAAATTGTTCCTAATTAATATTTTTCTTTTATGTTTTTAGCTTACAAATTTGGAGAGAAAGTGGCAACACCTTGAGCAAAATAATTTTGCGATGAAAGAATGTATCCTTTAAAAAGCTGAAAATGGGGCCGGGTGTTTCCTATTCCCTTCTTTGACCCATTCAAGGATGTCTCTGCCTGGAGAACTAGATCCTGACTCAGTGGCAGCATAGGTTCTCCCCCAGGGTGGTGCTGAACTTCAGCTCAGAAGCAGCCTGGACCCCATCTTACCTCCAGATAAGGTGTTTTAGGTACTCTGTTGCCAGTGTTAGTGCAACTTAGTTTAAAAATAGAGGACTTGTTCACAGTATGCTCTAAGTCTCACACTGGAGTTTTGTGCAACATAAAGTAGGTGATTTTGGAGCAGAGCGAAGTCTAGAAATTTGCCTTAAATTATTTGTGGTACTCTAGAGAACGTGGTATGTGTATGTGTGTATGTGTGTTTGAATATAGGAACTAGTTCATTGAACGTTAGATTGTTCTAAGACCAGAATTAGATTAAAAATGCATAACATATTAAGTATTAAAAAGTGTTTATATTGTATATGAATTTTTTGCGGTAAGTTTAGCTTGGCATTTTAGGTTTTAATTGATGCTTAATCTGTTAAAATGATGTACTGTATTTTAAAGTATTCTAATTGTGCTTTTTTGTACCATCTTCAGTATGAAAAATGTCAGTATTTAGTTCCTTTCTCAGGCACAATTAGATTTTTATTGACATTGTTTTCCCCCTTAACTCATGTAATTAGTCATAGCAACCAAGAGTCAAGAGAGTGATTACCAGCCAATTAAGAAAAATGTGACCAAGCAGATTGCAGAGTACAATAAAACCATCGTGGATGCTTTACATAGCACCAGCGGAAACTGAGTTTAAGTCCACTGAAAGTCTCTAAGGAAGTATCCTCTTGCTGCTAAACTTGGTACAAGTTGACTACCAAAAAAAAAAAAAGCTTACTTTTGGAGTTTACCTAAAATTTCTGAATGTTATAATTTTTGTGGCCTCTTTTAAGAATGATATTTTAAAATAGTAAATAGTTCAATAAATGGTTTGCATATTAAAAAGTACCATCTTCTTTTCTTTTTATGCTACTTGTATTTGAACCAAGAGATAAAGAAACTAAAAGTGACCGTTGAAATTTATTTAGCTGGTATAATCCATCTATGGCAACAAATGAGATAAGCTTTTCTTGTATCAACTCTAGGACGGATGCATGGAGTATGATTCTGATTTAGCACTTAGATCAACCTTGTCAATTTTTACTTCTAGAAAAAATTAGTAAGATTAGAAGGGAGATTTTTAGCTTTGAATGTTACTTCTCAAATAGGTTATATTTGATGTGTATTAGACCATATAATGTCACAGGTAAATATATAACATATATTCTTTATATAGCAGTTATACCTAAAGATTTGGAATTAGAAACTTTTAATCTTTGCAATTCTTAAAATATTTTTTCACATATATATACCTGGAAGAACATTAGGTAAAAGACTACATTTATAGTGGGCTGTTTTGGACTATGGCTACTGCTGTTCATTGCCACCCTGCAGTATGCATTTACTCTCTTGTACTATTAGGAGAACTTAAGTAGATTAATTTATAAACATTAGCCAGAATATTTGGGGAAAAAAGCTAGAAGAGGTAGGATTGGGAGAGAGGCATAGAGTCTGGAAGACATTATATTAACTGTAGATGTATCTTCTCTTATCGTGCAGGAATGAGTCACCTTGGCCAGCATAAAATATTACTTAAAACTATCCTGTTTTTGCTCTGATATCATGTTCACTAAGTAACTCTACTTTTCAGTATTTCTGAAACAACACATTGATTTCTTAAACCAAAATAGCTTTATTGAGATATTATTTACATACTTTAAAATTTACTCATATATGTTGATTTTTAAAAATAAATATTTATAATGGTAAATTATTCAAATTCAGTCTATATACATTTAAATAAAGGAGTGAGCATTGTTGAGTTTGCTGAACTCTGGATTACTAATATGGCTGAAGATCCTGGACATTCATTAAGGTAGCATTCATAAAATGTGTTCCATAAATCCTGAGCATCTTGAGTTATTAATAGTGTTATGCCTCCAAAGGATTCATGGTCAAAGAAGTTTGGGAAACGTTGTCTGAAACAAAGGTGAATTATTTTATTTTTTCTTGACTGCTCATAACCCTTAATATGCTAATGTATAATAAGCTCAAGAAGAATATATACTGTAAAGCATTTCCCAGAGATAGTTGTCCACAAAACCCTAACTTTCACAGAGCCTAGGTCACATGAGATGTGTCATTCCAAGAAATAGACTTTGTACACCAAATAGACTTCATACACTAAAATAATTTCATCTACTCAAGTCCTCTGGGTGGCTCTATGGCCTTTTTCAGATGACTCCTGAGTATGTCTCTTTTTAGCCACCCTCAGCTGTTTTATGCTGTGATTGTATGGGGTTTTCTATTGGAAATTGGTAGCAGAAAGTGCTTATAAAATTTCACAAGGGAAAAAAACTCTTTTAGCAGTTAAAGAGAATGAAATCTGAAATTCAGTAGATAAAACAGGTAATAGATTTTGATGACAGTTTGCAGCCCTTCGTTCATTCATAAAGTATTACTGTAATTTGGTGATTAGGAGCCTTTATGGATATACCCGACTGCTGAAAAACATTCATCTTTTATACAGTAACAAACAGAGGTATGATTGAGCATAGAGTTTAGGCAAGAGAACTGACTACTATGGTCTCTTAATCACATTGATTCTATTTCGTGGATACTTCCAAGGAGGAAGGGAATCTGGAAAACATGTTTGTGGATAGGTAATCTTTGTTTTCCTCATTTGAAAGCAAATTTAAATGCCTTTACTTTTTCCTTAGGTTTTTTTTTATGATTTCTACTTAAGTGTTCTTGACATTTTACTGCACCCTTTTAAATAACCAACTTAGTAATTTTTACTATTAGTAATAAGGGTTTTTTTCTGAGTGGTGGGATTATGGGTGATTGTAATCTTCCTTGGGCTTTTTGGTATTTTCAAAATTGTCTGTGATGTACATTTAATACTTAGAAATGCAATAAAATTCAAATAAAGTACTATATGCAGTTACTACTTTAACTGACAGAAAGGATGTAGTAAAAACTCTTAAGTCCTTGACTCTAGAACTGAACCAATCTTTACGCAGAAAGAAAGTAGGAGGAAGATTGGCCTGTCCATTAAATATATGTGTTTGCATTATAACAATGGGAAATTTGGCAGGAAAAAAATTTCTTGACAAAAAGCAAGGCTTTCAATTTCCATCCTAATTTATTCATATGTAATATTGGTGGGGGGCAAATAATTGAGCAGGATTTCTTTAAATTAAAACATGTTTTATCTGAGGGAAATTCTCACTAATGTCTCTCTTCCTTCCTCTGAGAGCCTTTCCACAAATCCAACAAGAATATTCTCTTTACTGGGATAGAACTGGAGGCTAATAGCTGCATGAACTGGCTCTTCCTGAGTCAGTCACATTACTCAGGGGGTTCCATTCATGCTAAAATAACACCTTGTAAGTCACATGGAAAGAAGCTGCAGACTGAACAAACATGCTGAGCAGTTTTACTAGTGAAGATCAACATGGGAAAGTTAGCAAGTCTTTGTTTTTCCCATCCTTATCTTTTATCAGTAAATAAACATGAGTTCTTGATATTCTTTTTCCTGTGGAGCCCCTCGTTTGGACAATACTATAGTCTCATTTTAAGGTACAAAATTCAGTGCCTGCTTAGAGGATTACAGCATGGAGTAATCATATTCACACCAGAGATGAAAGGCCAGTTAGTAGTAGTTCCAGGGGTTTTTGCTGTTCCCTTGCTCAGTTTCTCTAGACTTCTTTCCTTTTGCTATACAATTGCAGTGTAAACAACCTTAGGGAAATTATAATGTTTAGACTCAAAGTAAGAAGAAATAAAGATGGACCACTAGAGAATTGTAGTAATCTATTTTTAAATTGATATTGTGTCTCATTTTTGTATAACTTTTGAAATAAAAGTAGATTATGTCTTAAAATTGTAAGTTTACAGTTTGATAACTGAAAAACATTTTTAAAAAGGCAATTTTTAATACAAAGGTAGATAATTTAGGAAGACAGATAAATAAAATGAAGAAAGTAAGTTACTTGTGATCTCACCAGTCTTTTTAGATACGCATCTATATTTATGTCACACATATCTGTTTTATTTATGTATTTATGCACCTTTAATTAAATTAAAATTATATTGTTTTTAATTTTACATTTGCTATTTGTAATTTAGCACACATTTTT